GCCCTGAGATCAGCTCTAGGCTAGGGAGCTCGGCAGAAACCCGTGGGGGAGAGAGGGCACCCCAGGTGAGTGCGTGGGGGCGAAAGGAGCGTTATGGGGAGTTTTCCTGTGAGCCTCTTGCTTTTGCCTTCCTCGGCCGCTGCCAACGCCACCGCCAGAGGGGGCCGTGACGCTCTCCCCCCCTTGGAGAAACTCTGATCCTGGCCCTATCCAGACTCTCCCGCCGGCACCCAGGCGGCCGGGCGGACACTCGCGGGGTATCGGGCGGCGAGCGCGCGCGCGGGTTTTCGTCCTCCAGCGCCCCACACCTCCCCCTCTCCGCCCACAGCAGGACCTTGGGGCGGGGGTATCTCCTGTGACGTCTCCCCGCCTGTCCCCAGGCCGGCCGCCTTGATGGACCAGGAAGGGATTCGGAGTCCGGCTCAGAGTCTTGAGCGTCTAGGAGGGCTGCCTGGGGGTGTCCAGGAGATGGGAAGCCCGCCTGGGGCCTCCCAGGCACTCCCCAAGGCCCCACGTCCTCGGGGGCCGGGGAGGCCGCCTGGGGCGCCTTGCCACGCCCGCGCGGTCCCTATTGGAATCCCTAGCGGAGTTCCCCGAGCGGAGGCTGACCCAAGTCATCCGGGCTCCCCCGGGATAGGGAAGTGCGGGCGGGCGGCTGGGTAGGGGCGCCGGCGCAGGGTGGCCGAGTCGCCCGCTAGCGCTTCCGCCGAGGCAGGCTCGAGTGGGGACTTGGCCGGGCGACCGCACAGCCCTGCCGGGGACCCACGGCTCTGGGGCGGGGCTGCATTCTGGGCCGTTAGCTCAGCGGTCCTGGAGCCTCCCGAGGCTGACTCATCGGGCGGCGGGCTCACCCCCCAGCCGTCAAACGCAAACGCAGGCGCCCCACCACGCCGGGCTCCCACGCGGCACACACGCACGCCTCCGCGACACTTCGCACACCTACGTCCCTGCGTCACGCCACCCAGACACACCCGGACCCGCCCACACGCCGAGGCCTTCCCACGCACTCCATGCCTTACGCCTCACAGGAAAGCGCCCCGCGCTCACGCAGCCCCTCACACCCGCAGCCCCGCTTACACGCGCCCCAGCTCACACATGCACCCCAGTCACACAGCCTACCTCACACACGCACCCCAGTCACACACACAACCCAGCTCACACACGTACCCGTCACACATGAGGCCCCAGCTCACACACGAAGCCCAGCTCACACACGCAGCCCCAGCTCTCACACACACACCCCAGTCAAACACGAGGCCCCAGCTCACACACGAAGCCCAGCTCACACACACTGCCCCAGTTACACAGCCCAGCTCATGCAAGCAGCCCGTCACACACACAGCCCAGCTCACACACACAGCCCAGCTCACACAAGCAGCCCGTCACACACACAGCCCAGCTCACACACACAGCCCCAGTTATACACACACAGCCCAGCTCACACACGCAGCCCGTCACACACACAGCTCAGCTCAATACACAGCCCAGCTCACACACACAGCCCCAGTTACACACACAGCCCAGCTTACACACACAGCCCAGCTCACACACACAGCCCATCACACACACAGCCTATCACACACACAGCTCAGCTCAATACACAGCCCAGCTGACACACGCAGCCCAGCTCACACATACACTCCAGCTCACACACGCAGCCCGTCACACAGCCCCAGCCACACACACAGCCCAGCTCACACACGCAGCCCAGCTCACACATGCAGCCCCCTCACACATGCAGCCCCAGTCACACACACAGCCCAGCTCACACCGCAGCCCCAGCTCACACACGCGGCCCCTCACACACATTCAGCCGCCCTTCCCGCAGCTGCCAGGCTCGGAACGGGCGGTGTCTGTGGGGGCCGCCCCGTTTCCCGGCCGCGCAAACAAGCGGCTCCTTCTCTCTGCCCCGCCAAAGAAAGGCCGCTTGTCAGGGGCGGGCGGGCAGGCGGCAGCGGCAGGCGCCCAACACTGCGGCCTTGTCCCACGCGGGCAGCCTGGGCAGGAGCAGGCCGAGGGGTGCAAGGGGCCGCTACCTTGCGGAAACCTCCCTCCCTCGGCCCTGCGGACCGCGGAGAGGCACCTTTCCACCACCGGACACCCAAGCAACAGCCCTCGCTCCATCCGCGCTCTCCCGGCTCCCCCTCTCCTCGGGCCGCCCATCTCTCCTCTCTTCCGCCTTTGGGGTCCCGGTGGGCCCCAGCCTCCCTCTCCTTCGCCCCATCTCCCCGCCCGTCAGCCTCCCCTCCGCTGCCCTCGCGCATCCCCAGTGTTCCCGTCTGTCGTCGCCTCCACTTGAGGACCCGCCTGTCCTTTCTTCCCCCGACCCCTCCACCTCTGTGTTCTTCAGTCTCCCCGCATCCTCTGCCCTCGGTCTTCCCCTCCCCAGCTTGCATTTTTTCCCATCTCTTAGTCTGCCTTTCATTTTCCCCTTCACATCCCGGTGGCTCCCCTTCCCCGCCCCGTCCCTCTGCACACCCCCATTCATCTCTGTCAGGTTTTTCTCATCCTTAAGTTCTCTCGTCCCCCTCCCCACTCGGGCGTCCCCCGCTGGGCTCCCCGCCTCAGTTTCCTTCCCTTCCTGACTCCTTCCTCTGACGGCGGCCCTTTCTCGAGGGCGGATGTGCGCCTGGAGGGCGAAGGCGGCGGCCGAGAGGACCCCAGCTCGGCCTGGCGGGCCTCTGGCCACAGCCATGCACCGCTTGGGCCGAGGCCGAGGCCGACCCCCAGGGACACAGGTGAGGCCGGGCGACCCGCGGGGCTCCGGGGACCCCACTCACCACCTTTCTGCTGTGTCCCTAGGAGCTCTGGAGCCTTAGGACCATGGACGCTCTCAATAGGAACCAAATAGGCCCTGGATGCCAGACCCAGACCATGGTGCAGGTGAGTGGGATCAGGGCTGTGAGGCAAGAGAGTGATGCTTGTCCTCCACCCGTACTACCTACAGAAAGGACCCTTGGACCTGATCGAGACAGGCAAAGGGCTGAAAGTGCAAACGGACAAACCCCACCTGGTGAGCCTGGGCAGTGGGCGACTCAGCACAGCCATCACCCTCCTGCCGCTGGAGGAAGGTAAGTGTGAACAGGGCATCTCACTCACCACCCCCCTCTGATTCAGTTTGCCTCTTGTCTCCAGGGAGGACGGTGATTGGCTCTGCAGCCAGAGACATCTCACTACAGGGCCCAGGCCTGGCTCCAGAGCACTGCTACATCGAGAACCTGCGGGGCACCCTCACCCTCTACCCCTGTGGCAATGCCTGCACTATTGATGGGCTCCCTGTCCGGCAGCCTACCCGGCTCACTCAGGGTAAGGCTGGACACCTCCAGATGGAGGGGGCCACCTGGTCTTCAAGTGTTTGCTTTCTCTGCAGGCTGCATGTTGTGCCTGGGTCAGTCCACCTTCCTTCGCTTTAACCACCCGGCTGAAGCCAAGTGGATGAAAAGCATGATTCCAGCAGGGGGCCGAGCCCCTGGGCCCCCCTACAGCCCTGTTCCTGGTAGGTACCGACGGGGGCAGGGTGCTGGGTTGCTAAAGTCAAAGACCTTTGCATTTCCCTCCAGCAGAATCAGAAAGTCTGGTAAATGGGAACCACACCCCACAGACTGCAACACGGGGACCCTCTGCCTGTGCCAGCCACAGTTCCCTGGTGAGCTCTATTGAGAAGGACCTGCAAGAGATCATGGACTCACTGGTGCTAGAGGAGCCTGGAGCTGCTGGCAAGAAGCCTGCCGCAACCTCTCCACTGTCACCGATGGCTAATGGTGGGCGCTACCTGCTGTCTCCCCCAACCAGCCCCGGCGCCATGTCTGTGGGCTCCAGCTATGAGAACACCTCTCCAGCCTTCTCTCCACTCTCTTCACCAGCCAGCAGTGGAAGCTGTGCCAGTCACTCACCCAGTGGGCAAGAGCCAGGACCTTCTGTGCCCCCGCTGGTACCTGCCCGTTCCTCCAGCTACCATCTGGCCCTACAGCCCCCACAGTCCCGCCCAAGTGGTGCTCGCTCCGAGAGTCCTCGGCTGAGCAGGAAAGGGGGCCATGAGAGGCCTCCCAGCCCTGGCCTCCGGGGTCTGCTGACAGACAGCCCTGCAGCTACTGTCTTGGCGGAGGCCCGGAGAGCCACTGAGAGCCCCCGGCTGGGTGGGCAGCTGCCTGTGGTGGCCATCAGCCTGAGTGAATACCCAGCTTCTGGTGCTCTCAGTCAACCCACCAGCATTCCTGGCAGCCCCAAGTTTCAGCCTCCAGTCCCTGCTCCCCGAAACAAGATTGGCACACTCCAGGACCGCCCTCCCAGCCCTTTCCGTGAGCCTCCAGGCAGTGAGCGGGTGCTAACAACCAGCCCCTCACGCCAACTGGTGGGCCGAACATTTTCAGATGGGTTAGCCACCCGTACCCTGCAGCCTCCTGAGAGTCCCCGCCTGGGCCGGCGGGGCCTGGACAGTATGCGAGAACTACCCCCCTTAAGTCCATCTCTGTCCCGGCGAGCTCTCTCCCCGCTGCCCACCCGGACCACCCCAGATCCCAAGCTAAACAGGGAAGTGGCAGAGAGTCCTCGGCCCCGGCGCTGGGCAGCCCATGGGGCTTCACCAGAGGACTTCTCCCTGACGCTGGGGGCACGGGGCCGTAGGACACGGAGCCCCTCACCCACACTGGGTGAGTCTCTGGCACCCCACAAGGGCAGCTTCAGTGGCAGGCTGAGCCCAGCCTACAGTCTGGGCTCTCTTACTGGGGCTTCACCCTGCCAGAGTCCCTGTGTCCAGAGGAAGCTCTCCAGCGGGGACTTGCGGGTGCCTGTCACAAGGGAGCGGAAAAATAGCATCACAGAGATCAGTGACAATGAGGACGACCTCCTGGAGTACCACCGGCGACAGCGCCAAGAGCGGCTCCGGGAGCAGGAGATGGAGAGGCTGGTGAGCGGGTGCCAGGGAGGCTTGCCACTGTCCCTTCATGTCCTGCTCTGTCCATCCTCCCCAGGAACGCCAGCGCCTGGAGACCATCCTGAACCTGTGTGCCGAATACAGCCGGGCTGATGGGGGACCTGAGGCTGGGGAGCTTCCCAGCATTGGGGAGGCCACCGCAGCATTGGCACTGGCAGGCCGGAGGCCCTCACGAGGCCTTGCAGGGGCCTCTGGGCGGAGCAGCGAGGAGCCTGGCGTTGCCACCCAACGCCTATGGGAGAGTATGGAGCGCTCAGATGAGGAAAATCTCAAGGAGGAGTGCAGCAGCACTGAGAGCACCCAGCAGGAGGTGAGATGGAGGGGTAGGCAAGACAAAGAGGCCTTCCTCAGTTGATAGCTTCCCTCCCCTCCAGCACGAAGATGCACCTAGCACCAAGCTCCAGGGAGAGGTGCTAGCCCTGGAAGAAGAGCGGGCTCAGGTGCTGGGGCACGTGGAGCAGCTCAAGGTCCGTGTGAAGGAGCTAGAGCAGCAGCTGCAGGAGTCAGCCCGAGAGGTGAGCCGTGAAGTCCCTAGCTGGACTCTTCCGCTTTGATGGGGACCCTGGTGTCTGCCCCCAGGCCGAAATGGAGCGGGCACTGCTGCAGGGAGAGAGGGAGGCAGAGCGGGCACTGCTGCAGAAGGAGCAGAAGGCAGTGGATCAGCTGCAGGAGAAGCTGGTGGCCTTGGAGACAGGCATCCAGAAGGAGAGGGACAAGGTAACCCACACCTGGCCCAGCTTAGTGCTGGGCCACCCAACCCCCTTTGTCACTGTCGTTGAAGGAGGCAGAGGCCCTGGAGACTGAGACAAAGCTCTTTGAGGACTTGGAGTTCCAGCAGTTGGAGCGGGAGAGCCGCGTGGAGGAGGAGCGCGAGCTGGCCGGCCAGGGGCTGCTCCGGAGCAAGGCTGAGCTGCTCCGCAGCATCGCCAAGAGGAAGGTGTGCCCCACCTCGTTCCCTGCTGCGTGCTGCAGGGCCTGATCAACCACCCCATCTCCTTTAGGAGCGCCTGGCCATCCTGGACAGTCAGGCTGGGCAGATCCGGGCTCAGGCCGTGCAGGAATCAGAACGCCTGGCCCGGGACAAGAATGCCTCCTTACAGCTGCTGCAAAAGGTAGGGTCCCTGAGGTTGGGCCGGGAGATTTGTCCTCTTTGACTCTGCCATTCTGGGCTCGCAGGAGAAGGAGAAGCTGACTGTGCTGGAAAGGAGATACCACTCACTCACAGGGGGCAGGCCTTTCCCGAAGACCACATCGACCCTCAAAGAGGTATCATGATTGGATTAGCCCCAGCTTCAGGCAGGAATCACTGGGCACTATCTTTTCTTTCCAGGTTTACCGCTCCAAGATGGATGGCGAGGCCACCAGCCCCCTTCCCCGGACCCGCAGCGGCCCCCTCCCCTCCTCCTCTGGCTCTTCCTCCTCCTCCTCCCAGCTCAGCGTGGCTACCCTGGGGCGTAGCCCCTCCCCAAAGGTCTGAGGACAGTGGGTGGGGCTGCACATGTGAGCCCAGGTCCGAACTCTCCATTCCTCTGCAGAGCGCTCTACTCACCCAGAATGGCACGGGCAGCCTTCCTCGCAACCTGGCAGCCACACTGCAGGACATCGAGACCAAGCGCCAACTAGCTCTGCAGCAGAAGGGTGAGTGACTGCCCCGCCAGCCCACCTGCTCTCCCACTGTGACTCCCATCTGTCTCTCCTTCAGGACAACAAGTGATTGAAGAGCAGCGGCGGCGACTGGCTGAGCTGAAGCAGAAAGCGGCAGCTGAGGCACAGTGCCAGTGGGATGCCCTTCACGGGGCAGCACCCTTCCCAGCGGGCCCCTCGGGCTTCCCCCCTCTCATGCACCACTCTATCCTACACCACCTGCCTGCGGGGCGGGAGCGTGGGGAGGAGGGTGAGCACGCCTATGATACGCTGAGTCTGGAGAGCTCTGACAGCATGGAGACCAGCATCTCCACCGGGGGCAACTCGGCCTGCTCCCCTGACAACATGTCCAGGTACACCCGACGCCTGGGCCCGCAGCCTCCCTTGATGCACTTCCTCTTCCCCTTCTCTCCCCAGCGCGAGTGGTCTGGACATGGGGAAGATCGAGGAGATGGAGAAGATGCTGAAAGAGGCTCATGCAGAGAAGAACCGGCTCATGGAGTCGAGGGTGAGTCTGACCTGGATCGGGGAGGCAGAAGGCATAGGTGCTGACCCCTTGGCTTTGGGGGCAGGAGCGGGAGATGGAGCTGCGGCGGCAGGCCCTGGAGGAGGAGCGGCGGAGGCGTGAGCAGGTAGAACGGAGGCTGCAGAGTGAGAGTGCCCGGAGGCAGCAGCTGGTCGAGAAGGAGGTCAAGATGCGGGAGAAACAATTTTCCCAGGTGAATGGGCAGTGGGGCACAGTGGTGGTTGGGAGACTCTCCTGACCCTCCCTCTTGCTCCCAGGCACGACCCCTGACCCGCTACCTGCCAATCCGGAAGGAGGACTTTGACCTGAAGACACATATTGAGTCATCGGGCCATGGTGTTGATACCTGCCTGCACGTGGTGCTCAGCAGCAAGGTACAAGGCGTGTGTGGCCCTGGGGTGCTGGGTTGGGTCCTTCCTTACTCCTGCTTCCTACCAGGTCTGCCGTGGCTACTTGGTCAAGATGGGCGGCAAGATTAAATCATGGAAGAAGCGCTGGTTTGTCTTCGACCGGCTCAAGCGCACCCTTTCCTATTATGTGGGTGAGTTCCCACAAGGCCACCCTGGGGGCCAGGGCTCCATAGCCCACCCTTACTTGCTTTGCAGACAAGCATGAGACGAAGCTGAAGGGAGTCATCTATTTCCAGGCCATTGAGGAAGTGTACTACGACCACCTGCGCAGTGCAGCCAAGGTCAGGGGTGGAGGGCACCAGAGGGGGGCCAGCCATCTTAGACCTTCCTCTCTTCCTTTGGCAGAGCCCGAACCCAGCCCTCACCTTCTGCGTAAAGACCCATGACCGGCTGTACTACATGGTGGCCCCATCTGCAGAGGCCATGCGTATCTGGATGGATGTCATTGTCACAGGGGCTGAGGGCTACACTCAGTTCATGAACTAACTGCCGTGGGCCTCCTGGCAGAGCACAACTGGGGCTTTTGTATAAGAAGACTTTAATATTCTGTAAGGAGCTTGGTCCTGTGAGTTTCTGGGCTCTGGCCTCCTGAAGAACCAGCCAGAAGAAGAAAAGTAGAGGTGGCTTTGCTGCCTCCTGGGAGCCCAGAACTTGCAGTAACCCTTTAGGGTCCTGCCCCAGGCCCAGCCAGGGCTGAGGAGCTGTCACAGAGAGGGCCTCAGCTCTGACCTGACACCTGCTCTCCCCAGCCTGTTTTCTCTTTTCTAAAAGACAAATTATGGTACCATAAGCTGCCAAAGATCCCCTCCTGCCTCAGACCCCTTTGCCAGGGGCTTTGGGGGCTGAGCAGAGCCACATCCAGAGTGGGGTAATAGCTCAGGCGGCCCGCTTCCCATTTCTCAAACCCCGCTCTGCCCCATTGTTCTCCTTTCCCTTATACTTTTTATTACCTTGCTCAAGGGCCAGAGATCTCAAGTGTCAACCTTGAGGTCCCAGCTCCATCCCCTAGTTGCAGACTCATCACCATGGTTACCATAGTGACTGCTTCATTGCCATGGTTACATACTAATTGCTGCAGCTCTGTGGCCCAGCCCACTGCTTCAGCTGTGGGCCATCTGAGGGTACGTGCCATCATCTCTCCAGCCCAGGCCCCTGGGCATCTCATGCTGGGGGGAAGGGACTGAATACCTTTTTCCTTCCCCCTGCCTGTGTCTTCAGCCCTGATGCACAGGCTGCCAGCCCCCCAGTCCAGCCCTCTCCCTTCCACTGGTGCCTTGCTTAGAGCCAGAAGGGATGAAGCCGGGGGATCTATGGAACAGAGGAGGAGCGATGCAGTTGGGAGAGGAAGCTAGAAGGGTTATGGTTGGAGTTCTGTACAGTGTTGAGTTTCCGACAGGGAAAGAGGATTCCTCCAATGCTCCTAGAGAGAAAGCCTGAGCAGGAGATGATGCAGCAGAGGGGAAGGGCCCTGTGGTGCCGCCGCCCTTCCTTCAGCCTCCGAAGGGTGATGGAAATGGAGAGTGGAGGACCAGGCCTCCAGCTGTCTGGCCTCGCCCTTCACGCCTTAACACTAAGCCCACCTCCCCTGCTCTCCTTCCCAGCATTGAGCCCTTGGTTGCCTGGGCCCAGGCTGGGGGTTTTCAGTATTTGTAAGCATTTCAGCAGAACAATAAAGCCTTTGGACTACGGAAGTGAGTGGAAGGCCGGTGTGGGGCTTGGCGCT